TCAGAGACAGAGAGAAAGAGACAGACAGACATAGATAAAAGAGCCAGAGACAGGGAGAGAGACACAGAGACAGAGACATAGAGACAGAGATAACAGAGCCAGAGACAGAGTCAGAGACAGAGACAGAGAGAGCCAGACACAGAGACAGAGAGAGAGAGTCACAGCCAGAGACAGCGACAGAGATAACAGAAGCAGAGAGAGGGAGAAAGATAACAGAGCCAGAGACAGTCAGAGACAGAGATAGAGAGACAGAGATAACAGAGCCAGAGACAGATACAGAGACAGAGATAACGGAGCCAGAGATAGGGAGAGAGAGTCAGAGACAGAGAGAGATATATAGACAGAGATAACAGAGCCAGACATGGGGAGAGAGAGTCAGAGGCAGAGAGAGAGAAGACAGATAGAGAGACAGAGCCAGTGATAACAGAGCCAGAGACAGGGAGAGAGAGTCAGAGAGAGATACAATGAGAGACAGAGATAACAGCCAGAGACAGAGTTAGACAGAGAGATACAGAGACAGAGATAACAGAGCCAGAGACAGGGAGAGAGAATTAGAGACAGAGATAGAGAGAGACAGAGACAGAGATAATACAGGCACAGAGGCACGCATAGACATAAATTGGCAGAGAGAGAGAAAGATCTCTTTCCACCCACTGCAGAGGCAATCAACAGAGACAGAGAAAGACGTTAACGGGGAGACACAGAGAGCAAAGGAGACTGAGTCAGCAAGAGACCCACAGAGATACCGGGAAAGAGCGGCAGAGAGGGAGAACCAGGGCGATGGAGAGACAGCAGGGAGAAAGGAACCTGGAGCCGAGCTTGGAAGGCCGGAAACGGAAAGGAGAGCGAAAAGCGGAGAGAGATCCGAGTGGAGAAAATTCCGCAGAGTCACGGGGACGAGGGGAAAGGCTCTGGGCTGGGAAGGGGCGTGGCCGCGGGCGGAGGGGCGTGGCCGCGGGCGGAGGGGCGTGGCCTCCTTTTGTAGCCAAGCAGCTATAAAAAGCGGCGCGCTGTGTCTTCCCGCAGTCTCTCGTCATGGAATACGCCTCTGACGCTTCACTGGACCCCGAAGCCCCGTGGCCTCCCGCGCCCCGCGCTCGCGCCTGCCGCGTACTGCCTTGGGCCCTGGTCGCGGGGCTGCTGCTGCTGCTGCTGCTCGCTGCCGCCTGCGCCGTCTTCCTCGCCTGCCCCTGGGCCGTGTCCGGGGCTCGCGCCTCGCCCGGCTCCGCGGCCAGCCCGAGACTCCGCGAGGGTCCCGAGCTTTCGCCCGACGATCCCGCCGGCCTCTTGGACCTGCGGCAGGTGAGACGTGCCCCGACCCTCGGTAGCTGGTCCCATCCACTTTCCTCCTTTCTACTTTTAACAGGGCATGTTTGCGCAGCTGGTGGCCCAAAATGGTAAGTATCCTCCGCCACTTCCGGTCCCTGGCAGCTAAGCTAAGTGCATGCTTTCCTCCCACAGTTCTGCTGATCGATGGGCCCCTGAGCTGGTACAGTGACCCAGGCCTGGCAGGCGTGTCCCTGACGGGGGGCCTGAGCTACAAAGAGGACACGAAGGAGCTGGTGGTGGCCAAGGCTGGAGTCTACTATGTCTTCTTTCAACTAGAGCTGCGGCGCGTGGTGGCCGGCGAGGGCTCAGGCTCCGTTTCACTTGCGCTGCACCTGCAGCCACTGCGCTCTGCTGCTGGGGCCGCCGCCCTGGCTTTGACCGTGGACCTGCCACCCGCCTCCTCCGAGGCTCGGAACTCGGCCTTCGGTTTCCAGGGCCGCTTGCTGCACCTGAGTGCCGGCCAGCGCCTGGGCGTCCATCTTCACACTGAGGCCAGGGCACGCCATGCCTGGCAGCTTACCCAGGGCGCCACAGTCTTGGGACTCTTCCGGGTGACCCCCGAAATCCCAGCCGGACTCCCTTCACCGAGGTCGGAATAACGTCCAGCCTGGGTGCAGCCCACCTGGACAGAGTCCGAATCCTACTCCATCCTTCATGGAGACCCCTGGTGCTGGGTCCCTGCTGCTTTCTCTACCTCAAGGGGCTTGGCAGGGGTCCCTGCTGCTGACCTCCCCTTGAGGACCCTCCTCACCCACTCCTTCCCCAAGTTGGACCTTGATATTTATTCTGAGCCTGAGCTCAGATAATATATTATATATATTATATATATATATATATTTCTATTTAAAGAGGATCCTGAGTTTGTGAATGGACTTTTTTAGAGGAGTTGTTTTGGGGGGGGGGGGGTCTTCGACATTGCCGAGGCTGGTCTTGAACTCCTGGACTTAGACGATCCTCCTGCCTCAGCCTCCCAAGCAACTGGGATTCATCCTTTCTATTAATTCATTGTACTTATTTGCTTATTTGTGTGTATTGAGCATCTGTAATGTGCCAGCATTGTGCCCAGGCTAGGGGGCTATAGAAACATCTAGAAATAGACTGAAAGAAAATCTGAGTTATGGTAATACGTGAGGAATTTAAAGACTCATCCCCAGCCTCCACCTCCTGTGTGATACTTGGGGGCTAGCTTTTTTCTTTCTTTCTTTTTTTTGAGATGGTCTTGTTCTGTCAACCAGGCTAGAATGCAGCGGTGCAATCATGAGTCAATGCAGCCTCCAGCCTCGACCTCCCGAGGCTCAGGTGATCCTCCCATCTCAGCCTCTCGAGTAGCTGGGACCACAGTTGTGTGCCACCACACTTGGCTAACTTTTTAATTTTTTTGCGGAGACGGTATTGCTATGTTGCCAAGGTTGTTTACATGCCAGTACAATTTATAATAAACACTCATTTTTCCTCCCTCTGGAGAGTTGGTTGTTAAATTACCAGCACA